TTGATCGTCTGTTTAAGAATTTACATTTTTATAAGGCTTAGAATTCTATCTCCTCCTCTCCCACTTTTCTTTACTGACGAAGCTGTCATGTGTTAAACCAAGAGAGCAAAACTGCAAGGTGTCAGTTGATCTTTAACTTACAGAAAGAGTATTTTTTAAAAAGTATGCATTGCCACTGTTATTTTTACACACCTCTATAAAGAGGCTTAAGTTCCACTTCTTTACTGTCTTGAGAGGAGGCAAGACTGATGTCTCACACAACTGCATGCGTAGCAAGTCTTGATCTCGTTATCGAGGTAACTCATTGAGGGCGTTTGAAGCAGTAACAAAACATGTCCAAGCTGACCCGTGTTATAAAGCCTTTTTGTAATCACCTCACTGATGGGCCTAGCTCTGATTTAGCCATCACATACATTAGTGTAACAATATGCTGCCATAGTCTTTGAACAAAAAAATTAAAAGTGCGAGCAGAGAACTGTGCTCTGTGGTGACCTTCCAGCCTGGTGATGGCTGTGTGATCTCCTAAAGGATAAAAGGAGAGTCTGAGCTCGTCGCTGACCTCCCTCGAGGCTCCTCTTTCTCACAGGCGGTAAGGCCACAGTCGGTTCCTTAAAGAAATGTCACCTTTATCTCCAGAGAGCCAGGGAATAGTAAATGTTTCATGCACAGCAGGCAAACTAATTGTAAAGCCATGAAGTAGAGCTTCTATTTATTCAGTGCACTGCGTTATTATAAAATAAATGTTTTGTATTTAATTTTTAAATACAATTATATTTTGTTTCATATATTTGTTGTTAGGCCCTTATTAGGTAAAGTAGTATAGTACTACTTGGTTAGATAGCTAAGTTCTTGTTTAGCTTGACCTGCACAGAAATTGGTTCTGGAGAGGTTGTTTCCTGTTAAGGGGTCAAGAATTTAAATGACTGATTTTTTGTTTTAAGATAGCTTGCAGGTGGGTAAGGGAGAACAGCGCGTTGTCGGTAAGTGTACTTGCATTGCACCTCTGACGTCAACTCTTCCCTTGCAGAGTTCTCCGGGGTGCTGCACCAGTGTCACATTTTGGCCTCTGAGATGGTCCATTTCATTCATCAGATGCAGTATTACATCACATTTGAGGTACACTTCAGTCATTGTGTTGATTTTAGTTTTTATCTAGCGTCTTTAAATTGTTGTTTCCCAGGTGCTTGAATGTTCTTGGGATGAGCTTTGGAACAAAGTCCAGCAGGCCCAGGATTTGGATCACATCATTGCTGCACACGAGGTGTTCTTAGACACCATCATCTCCCGCTGCCTGCTGGACAGTGACTCCAGGGTAAGACTCCGACCTGCTTAGAAACAAGAAACCTCTATTCATAAAACATTGTCATCTCTTTCAGGCACTTTTAAATCAACTTAGAGCTGTGTTTGATCAAATTATTGAACTTCAGAATGCTCAAGATGCAATATACAGAGCTGCTCTGGAAGAATTGCAGAGACGATTACAGTTTGAAGAGAAAAAGAAACAGCGTGAAATTGAGGTATGGTCTTTACACTTGTGAATTTATCTATTTTTACTGACATTTGGTACTTTTGATTGTTCAGGGCCAGTGGGGAGTGACGGCAGCAGAGGAAGAGGAGGAAAATAAGAGGATTGGAGAATTTAAAGAATCTATACCAAAAATGTGCTCACAGTTGCGAATATTGACCCATTTCTACCAGGTGTGTATGAGGATACAGAGTGGCTCTTCACAAACAATATTTTACTCCTTTTGCTTCTTTTTAGGGTATCGTGCAGCAGTTTTTGGTGTTACTGACGACCAGCTCTGACGAGAGTCTTCGGTTTCTTAGCTTCAGGCTGGACTTCAACGAGCATTACAAAGCCAGGGAGCCCAGGCTCCGTGTGTCTCTGGGTACCAGGGGGCGGCGCAGCTCCCACACGTGAAGCTCGCGGTCCTCCCAGGGAGCTGCGGGTGATGTTCGTTGCACTGCTAGACACGAAATTCCCATTGACGTCCTGCAGGAACTGCATGCTGCAGGTGTCCTGCCCTTCCGCCCACGAGTGCGCCATGTTTCAGCGGAGCGGCGTGTGGGAGAAGCCACGTCGTGTTTCACATGTCGGAGTCGAATGCATTTGTAAATCCCTAAGTCAAGTAGGCTGGCTGCACTGTTCACATTTGTCTCTAAAAGTCTTCATCGCTAAAAGATACCATAATTTGCTGAGGCTTCTTAAGCTTTCTATGTTATAATTTATATTTGTCACTTTAAAAAATCCATTTCTTTTAGAAAAAATTAGGGTGATAGGATATTCATTAGTTAAGATGGTAACGTCATTGCTATTTTTTTAACATCCTCTTTAGAGGTAATTTTTGTTAACATAACCAAAAATTAAATTGAAACAAAATGTCCCAACTAAGAAAATATATAGAGCATTTTATTTTTTTTTAGTGTTGTAAAATATTAACCTCTGTGAGATCCTTTGTATCTTAATGCATTACCTTTACACATATTTATTCTTATTTTCTCTCCTTTCAGAGTTTACATTTTTATATTTAATTTACTATTTCAGATTTTTAAAATAGTATAGAAAAAAGTAGGAGTGATAGAGAACAAAAATACTCTTATACAGTGCAACCCAAATACCGCGAATGCATCAGCTAAAGCAGCGTGTAAATAGGAGTGACGAGAAAGTTAATGGAGTATTTTATTTTCAAAGTTCCTGATAAGCATTGGAAAGAAATCGACATGGATAATGAAGATTTCCTTTTTCCTTGCCTATTTTTTCATTGTAAATATTTATATACTACTGACCAAGATGTTGGGGTGGGGGGGATTGTTTTTTGTAAAAATGTCATTATCAGGTCACATAAATCTGCCTTTATGTTGCATAAGTGAAAATTTAGAAAATTAAAAGCAATTATCTTTCAGATGCATTCGTTATTTCTTGAGTAGTTTATGA